CCGGAGAGGGAGGAAGCAGCTGGATTTTTGAGCTCCCTGGGTCACAGAGGAGCCCGATACTGCCTGTTTATGAAATCGTTGCTACCCAGCAGGCAACCAAATAAAGACACCCCAGAGTTTAGGAGACAGATTGGGAGCTGGGGGTGGGGGAGGTCACACAGATTAAACCATGTTCTCATCTAGTTCAAAATACTCCTGCCTGGCCCATTTTTAGGAACAGTGCTCAGAAAGAAAAAGTAGAAGGGTGCCCCGGGCCTGCACCTGTTCATGGTCTGCCTTTGGGGGCTGGAAAGCCCATTAGCCAGGCGAGTGTCCTCATCAGGCCAACGTGGGCCCATATCCCTGCTCTGCTGGGGGCGCTGGCAGACTATAAAGGCTCTCTCCGAGGCTTCACTGTCCTCATCCCAAAAAGAAGGACGCGATGCCCCTGTCCTCAGAGCTGAAGTCACAGCCAGTGAACAGGGCTGCCTGTAGGTGGAGCCCCTGGCACAGAGGGGTGCGCGTTACCTGCTCTCACCTGCTCAGACAGGAGGGGGCCTCTCAGATCTGGAAAAAGAGCCAAGCGCGCCCCCTCCCCAGGCCCCCTGGTGGCGCCAAACTTCCCAAAGTTTCGGGCAGCTGCGGCACTAGTCGGTGGTCTATTTCAGACCCGCTGGAAAAGGGAGCAGAGTATCAGTGAAGTCTATAATTGGACAGAAAGTTGTCAGCCCCTCTTTTGGGCTTCCCAGGGCCACCTCGTTACTGCCTGGACCCTAACGCTGTCCAGTCCCCCACAGCCCTCCCGAGGTCCCTGCCCACCTTTCCCCGCAGCCCCTCGCCACTGTCCGGGGCCTCGTCGGCCTCTCTCGTTTTCTCTGGGGTCCGCCCCTGCACCTCCGGCCCCTCCCCGCTCCCAGCCCCCTGATTTTCCTCCTCCTTCGCGGCTTGGCCCCCGCCCGCTCCCGCCCCGAGCTCCTAGGCCCGCCCCCGCCCCAGCTCCTCCCCAGCCCCGCGCTCTTAGCCGGGGAATCCCAGCGCTGAGGCCAGCTTGCCCCTGGGGAGGCTCCAGACAGCTTTGTTCCTGGGCAGTGGCGGGGCTGGCCGAGGCTGCGGCGTTTCTCCCCAAGGAAGTGTCTTCTCCGCTTTCCCTGTTCTTCTGTTTCTCACACACTTTCTATCTCATTCTGTAACTTTCAAGCCTTTCCTTCTAACTGTATGTATTTAGTTACTTGTTTTCAAGCTGGTTCCCTCTCTGGCCCCCTGGCCTGGGGAAAGCCTCCACACTTACTGCGGGTCTTGTTTAGAGTCTGAGTTTGTGAGATTATTTGGGGGAGAGTGGGCGAGTGGCTGACAGGTGACCCCCAGGAGGAGGATTCCTGGGGCTGGTGTCTTCTCCCAGCTGCTGCTTCCAGTGGGCCTGGGCCCAGGACTGGACCTCCGCTGGCACCCCTGAGTGCCTCCCTGCCAGGTAAGACCCGGGTTCTCTTCTTTGCTGCAGTGAGCCTTCTCTAAGGGTGTCTTTCTCCACACAGGCCATGCTGCTGTAGACCCTAACAGCGTCTCTTCCTGGCCAAGAGAAGCCTGTCCCCAAGAACAGGAGAGCCATGGCCGGCCTCCGAGGGAACGCTGTGGCTGGCCTCCTCTGGATGCTGCTGCTGTGGAGTGGGGGCGGCGGCTGCCAGGCTCAGCGGGCAGGTGGGGCCACCGTGGGCTGTGCCATGCTGTGCGCCCTACGCCACCCCTTCTCTCACCCCTGCAGGTTGCAAAAGTGTCCACTACGATCTGGTCTTCCTCCTGGACACCTCCTCCAGCGTGGGCAAGGAGGACTTTGAGAAGGTCCGGCAGTGGGTGGCCAACCTGGTGGACACCTTCGAGGTGGGCCCCGACCGCACCCGTGTGGGGGTCGTGCGCTACAGCGACCGGCCCACCACGGCCTTCGAGTTGGGACTCTTTGGCTCGCAGGAGGAGGTCAAGGCGGCTGCCCGGCGTCTCGCCTACCACGGGGGCAACACCAACACGGGAGACGCGCTCCGCTACATCACGGCCCGCAGCTTCTCCCCACACGCCGGCGGCCGCCCCAGGGACCGCGCCTACAAGCAGGTGGCCATCCTGCTCACCGACGGCCGCAGCCAGGACCTGGTGCTGGACGCCGCGGCGGCAGCCCACCGCGCTGGCATCCGCATCTTTGCCGTGGGCGTGGGCGAGGCACTCAAGGAGGAGCTGGAGGAGATCGCCTCAGAGCCCAAGTCCGCCCACGTCTTCCACGTGTCCGACTTCAATGCCATCGACAAGATCCGGGGCAAGCTGCGGCGCCGTCTTTGTGAAAGTGAGTGCGCCCGGGCCCCATGCGGCCCCTCCCATCAGTCTCTGTTTCCTCTTGCTTTCCTCAGATGTGCTCTGTCCTAGCGTTCGTGTAGAAGGAGATCGCTTTAAGCACACCAATGGAGGAACCAAGGAAATCACAGGTAAGGGAAAAACAATAACCACGTGTGCTTGCCAAACTCACTCCCAGCTCTTCTCTTTGTACAGGTTTTGACCTGATGGATTTGTTCAGTGTGAAGGAAATCTTGGGGAAGAGAGAGAATGGAGCTCAGAGTTCCTATGTACGGATGGGATCCTTCCCTGTGGTGCAAAGTACTGAGTGAGTGGCCACTTCTCTTTCCAGACCTGCCCAGCCTGGTGTCTTTGTCTCCATTTTTCTCCAGGGATGTGTTCCCCCAAGGTTTACCTGATGAGTACGCCTTTGTCACAACCTTCCGGTTCAGGAAAACCTCTCGGAAGGAAGACTGGTATATCTGGCAGGTCATCGACCAGTACAGCATCCCACAGGTAAGGGCAGCAGATGCCTTATCTCAGTGGTCGCTCAAGGAGTCTCTGGTCCTTTCCTCCCCAGGTCTCCATCCGGCTGGATGGTGAAAACAAGGCAGTCGAGTACAACGCTGTGGGTGCCATGAAAGATGCTGTCAGGGTGGTCTTCCGAGGTTCTCGGGTCAATGACCTCTTTGACCGGGACTGGCACAAGATGGCCCTGAGCATCCAGGCCCAGAACGTCTCCCTGCACATTGACTGTGCGCTGGTGCAGACACTACCCATCGAGGAACGGGAGAACATTGACATCCAGGGCAAGACTGTGATTGGCAAGCGCCTCTACGACAGTGTGCCCATTGACGTGAGTACCAGGGGGCCTTCTGCAGCCCAGGTAACTTATCCTCTCTCCTTGCTTTCCTTTCCAGTTTGACCTACAGCGGATTGTGATCTATTGTGACTCGAGACACGCAGAATTGGAGACTTGTTGTGATATCCCCTCGGGTCCGGTGAGCAGACTCTCGCACAGAGAGGATGGGAGCCAGGTTCTGACCTCCTGGGCTTTCCTTCCAGTGCCAGGTGACCGTGGTGACAGAGCCTCCACCTCCACCCCCACCCCAGCGGCCTCCCACCCCAGGCAGTGAACAGATTGGGTTTTTGAAGACCATCAACTGCTCCTGCCCAGCTGGAGAGAAGGTATTGTCTGCAGTCCACCTTCAGCCCCAGCAAACTTACTTTTTTGTTGTCTTTCTTCTTTTAGGGTGAAATGGGAGTTGCTGGCCCCATGGGGCTCCCTGGTCCAAAGGTCAGTACAGGCATGGCAGAGGTGTAGTTTAGTCTGATGCTTGTCTCTGGTCTCAACCCCTCAGGGAGACATAGGAGCCATTGGGCCGGTTGGCGCTCCTGGACCTAAGGGAGAGAAAGGTGATGTGGTGAGTAGATGGCTGCTCCTCTACATGGCTGATAGTGAATCTTTGCCTTCTTTCATTTTTCTAGGGCATAGGACCTTTTGGCCAAGGGGAAAAGGGTGAAAAGGTAAGCATCTTCCTTTTATCACACTCCTCCAATACTAATTGCTATTCTCTTTTTTTGGCTTTAGGGTTCCCTGGGCCTGCCCGGCCCCCCTGGGAGAGACGGCAGCAAAGGCATGAGAGTAAGTTCTGTTCCGTCTGCCCTGGCTCACAAGCCTATGACTTTGTGTTGTTTTGTTTGTTCAGGGGGAGCCAGGAGAGCTGGGAGAGCCGGGGCTGCCGGGTGAGGTCGGCATGCGGGTGAGTGTTGCTGTGAGCTGGGCCCTTCTGATTGAAACTTTACTCTGTAAATGCTCTTCTGCAGGGGCCCCAAGGACCACCTGGACTCCCCGGACCTCCTGGACGTGTCGGAGCTCCTGTAAGTGAAGGCACTTGTCTGGGCAGGGGTTCTGTTGGGTCACTGCTCTTTCTTTGTCCCCCAGGGTCTCCAAGGAGAACGAGGTGAAAAGGGAACTCGAGGAGAAAAGGTATTTATAGTCTGCACTCATTCATCAATACGTCTTTATTTCACCATTTGCCTTCTTTTGCCAGGGAGAGCGAGGCCTGGATGGATTCCCTGGGAAGCCTGGGGACACAGGACAGCAGGTAGGTGGGTGCTGGCGCTGTTGGGCTAGGTTATCATAATCTGCCTTTTCTTTCTTTCCTCCAGGGCAGGCCCGGCCCTTCTGGTGTGGCAGGACCCCAGGGAGAAAAGGTGAGCGAGCCTGGGGCTGTCAAGGGCTCTGTACTATGCTGAAATGTTTGTCGTTTCTGTGCAGGGTGACGTGGGACCTGCGGGGCCACCTGGTGTACCAGGCTCAGTGGTGAGTCAGCAGTGGTTGGAATCATGGATGCAGCACCTTTGCTAATGCTTGCTTTGTCTCTCAGGTGCAGCAAGAGGGCTTGAAAGGGGAACAGGTAAGAGGCACACGCGTCTTCTTCTCATGGGGTGACTAAACATCTGTTTGGCTTGTGTTACCAGGGAGCTCCAGGACCCAGAGGTCACCAAGGCGCCCCCGGTCCTCCAGGAGCTCGGGTAAGTTGTCCCTCTCCTGCGCAGGGTTTGCTCTCTCTCTTTTTCCTTTTTCTCCCTCCTAAAGGGTCCAATAGGCCCAGAAGGCAGGGATGGACCTCCTGGTTTGCAAGGTCTCCGAGTAAGTAAACTCTCTTTTCTTTGTGATTCCTCTTGTTAATTTTAGCTTCTTCTTTTACACTCAGGGGAAGAAAGGTGACATGGGACCACCTGGAATCCCTGGATTGCTGGGGCTGCAGGTAACTACCTTTTACATTCTCTTCCATAGCAATCTGTAGCCCACCAAATGCTCTTTCTCTACAGGGCCCTCCAGGACCCCCTGGTGTCCCAGGCCCCCCTGGACCGGGAGGTTCTCCGGTAAGACTGGCTTTGATTTTCTACAGGGGCTCAGGCTAACAGGGTCCATGTGGTCCCCTTTCAGGGTTTGCCTGGAGAGATCGGCTTCCCGGGAAAGCCTGGACCTCCTGGGCCCACGGTGAGTGTTCGGAAACATCTTCCTGCTCCCCTCTTTTTATTTATGTTTTCCCCTCTTGGCCCAGGGACCCCCTGGAAAGGACGGGCCAAATGGACCACCAGGTCCGCCAGGAACCAAGGTTGGTCACTGATGCGGTTGGCACCAGTTTGGCTCCTGTTAACTTTGCTCTGTATTCCTTCCAGGGAGAACCAGGAGAAAGAGGGGAAGATGGTCTGCCTGGAAAACCAGGCCTTCGGGTATGGACTTTGCCTCTTTTTCCCATTATGCTGAATAATGGGGTATGTTTTATTGCATTTTCAGGGAGAAATTGGGGAGCAGGGCCTGGCAGGCCGACCTGGAGAGAAGGTCTGTTTGTTTGTGCTTTTATTCATTCATTTGTTGACGCCTTGTGAATATTTTGTTCTCACAGGGAGAAGCAGGCCTCCCAGGGGCTCCAGGCTTCCCAGGTGTGAGAGGAGAGAAAGGAGACCAGGTAAGTGTGGCAGCTTCCTTCCTCCCACACAGCTAATGTTTTCTAATTTTATCTTTTATTATAGGGAGAAAAAGGTGAACTGGGACTTCCAGGACTGAAAGGTGACCGAGGTGAAAAGGTAGGAGAAACTTGCTCTCATTCTGACCATCAAATGGTCATGGATTTTCCATTTCTCCATCTAGGGTGAAGCTGGTCCTGCAGGCCCTCCCGGGTTACCTGGAACTGTAAGTTACTCCGCTTCTAATTCTTTCTCCTCCATCTTTCTAATCTCTGTGGTTTCCTTTTCAGACATCCCTGTTCACACCACATCCACGGATGCCCGTAAGTAGTAGCGGTGCCTCGGGGTGCCCAGTAGTCCACTCTACCCTATGCTTCTCACCAACAGGGAGAACAAGGGCCCAAAGGAGAGAAGGGCGATCCAGGCCTGCCTGGGGAACCGGTGAGTCTCTTGTGTCCCCTTCCCCCGCAGGGGAGCTGGTTCATGGCAACTTGTGTGCTTACAGGGACTGCAGGGCCGTCCTGGAGAATTGGGGCCTCAGGGACCCACTGGACCACCGGTAAGAAAACCATCCCTTCCCCTGCTGGCTCATTACCCCCGCCCCTCTTTTATTTCCTGTGCAGGGTGCCAAGGGACAGGAAGGTGCACATGGGGCTCCTGGAGCAGCTGGAAACCCCGTGAGTCCCTATGATCGGCCTGCCTCGTGGGGTTTGGCCTTTCTAAACTTCTGTCTCTGAACAGGGTGCTCCCGGACATGTCGGTGCCCCCGGTCCCAGTGGCCCTCCAGGAAGTGTGGTGAGTAATTGGGAGAGGGCATACGCACGGCCATTCACCATGTCCGTAATCTTCCTTGCCACAGGGTGCTCCCGGCCTCAGAGGCACCCCAGGGAAAGATGGGGAGCGTGGTGAGAAGGTAAGACCAATATGATCTCTCAGCACACAAGTTGACCCTGGGAAATGTCTACTTTTCTTTCCAGGGTGCAGCGGGGGAAGAAGGCAGCCCAGGGCCAGTTGGTCCCAGGGGAGATCCTGGTGCTCCTGGGCTCCCTGGGCCACCCGGAAAAGGGAAGGATGGAGAGCCGGTAAGTGGAAGGTCGGGGGTCCCAGTGCCTGTCATGATTGTCCTTGTATTATTTATTTCTCCAGGGACTCCGTGGATCACCTGGACTCCCTGGACCCCTAGGAACCAAGGTGAGTGCTTGTCCAAGAAAACTGTGGGTGCCTGAAGAAATGAGTGAAGATTTTCTACTTTCAGGCTGCTTGCGGAAAAGTCAGAGGGTCAGAAAACTGTGCACTGGGAGGGCAATGTGTTAAGGTCAGTGAAGATCTATGCAAACATTTGCAAAAACCTCCTTGATCTTATTTTTCTCTCTTTCTAGGGGGATCGAGGAGCTCCTGGGATCCCTGGTTCTCCTGGCAGCCGTGGTGACCCAGGCATTGGGGTTGCTGGCCCTCCTGTAAGTCTTTATTTATCCAGCTCTTACTTGCTCTTTGCTTACATACTTGTTTGTTTGTTTCTAGGGCCCTTCCGGACCACCAGGAGACAAAGGATCCCCGGTACAGTATGCTTTAAATAAAGGGATGAGTTTGGGTGTCAGTGTCTTCTTTTCTTTTTCTTCAGGGATCACGAGGCTTACCTGGATTCCCTGGCCCCCAGGGCCCAGCCGGCCGGGACGTAAGTACAGAGAAATGGCGTGGACTCAGTGAACAGTTAATGTTTTATTTCCTTCTTCTCTTAGGGTGCACCAGGAAATCCAGGAGAAAGAGGGCCTCCTGGCAAGCCGGTATGTCATCTTATGGTTCTGGATGAATATTGACGTATGTGTTTGTTTCTTTTTATTTTGACAGGGCCTCTCTTCACTACTGTCTCCAGGGGACATAAATCTCTTGGCTAAGGTAAAAGCATACAATAAATGCGCATGTGTTTTCTCTTTGTCCCCACCTCTCTCCCCACTCTCAGGATGTGTGCAATGACTGCCCTCCTGGCCCCCCAGGCCTCCCTGGTCTACCAGGTTTTAAAGGGGACAAAGGTGTCCCAGGAAAGCCAGGGAGAGAAGGCACAGAAGGGAAAAAGGTAAGGAGAAAAGGGGAAACTCGATTTTTATCTTTTCTTTTTTTTTCTTGTATCCCTGATACAGGGAGAGGCTGGGCCTCCAGGCCTACCAGGGCCCCCAGGAATAGCTGGACCACAGGTCAGTGAGACTTCATAACCATCTGCATGGATGACATCTTTCTTTTCTTTTTTTTCCTTTCAAGGGAAGTCAAGGAGAACGTGGTGCAGATGGTGAGGTTGGGCAGAAAGGTGATCAGGTAAAAATTTACTTTATAAGGAACCATTCACCATTTTAAAGAATTGCATCTTGTGTTTTCCTAGGGTCATCCTGGAGTTCCAGGTTTCATGGGGCCCCCAGGGAACCCTGGGCCACCAGTAAGTAATCATCTTTAATCCCCTCCTCTTTCAAGAAACTAGCTTTCTGCCTTGTCTTTTTTAGGGGGCAGATGGAATTGCAGGAGCTGCTGGACCACCAGGAATCCAAGGGTCACCTGTAAGTTCCTCAAGGAATGGGATCTGTTTTTATTCATGGTGTTTTTATGTCTTGGATCTTTTAGGGGAAAGAAGGCCCTCCTGGCCCCCAAGGCCCATCTGGATTACCCGGAATCCCAGTAAGTGGCTTTTATAAAAACAAACAAACAAAGACCTGATAACCAATTTGAGTTTCTCTTGCAGGGAGAAGAAGGCAAAGAGGGCAGAGATGGAAAGCCGGGTCCCCCTGGAGAGCCGGTAAAGGACTCTAAACTTCCTATTATATCACACCTCAAACTCTTCTTTTCTTCCTTACTCTCAGGGCAAAGCAGGAGAGCCAGGTCTACCAGGACCAGAGGGTGCCCGAGGCCCACCTGTAAGTGTGTAGTGTGTGTGGGGAACGGTAGAATCATGGAATAACTCCATTCTCTTCCTTCTAGGGCTTCAAGGGACACACAGGCGATTCTGGTGCACCCGGTCCCCGGGTAAGTGGGCGCCTCACTTTGGAGGTCCCCCCCCTTCCCTAATAGCAGGCTTTTTTGTTCCTAGGGAGAGTCTGGTGCCATGGGGCTTCCTGGTCAGGAAGGGTTACCAGGAAAAGATGTAAGTGGGGTCCTGTGGGACCTGGCTGGGCTATGATGACACCATCTCTCTGTCTTTGTTCCAGGGTGACACTGGACCCACTGGGCCACAGGGTCCCCAAGGACCAAGGGGCCCACCGGTGAGTTTTGCTTTGCGACTAATGTGCTTCATGGCAGGATGATTACCTCTGTTTCTTCCACCAGGGCAAGAATGGATCACCGGGATCTCCAGGAGAGCCTGGCCCTTCAGGAACCCCTGTGAGTTCTCTTTGGCTGCTATGTGATGGCATTGAGGAATTAATTCTCAGTTTTCTCTTTGCAGGGCCAGAAAGGAAGCAAAGGGGAAAATGGCAGCCCAGGACTTCCTGGCTTCCTGGGTCCCCGTGGGCCTCCGGTAAGCAGAGAACCCCAGTGGGGCCCAAGATACAGAGCCACTGATATTCTGTTCTGTTTTCCAGGGAGAACCAGGAGAGAAAGGAGTCCCAGGCAAGGAGGCAAGTATCACACGCCCACTCACCCCTTGGCAGGGCAATGACTGTCCTTTCTTTCTCCTTGCAGGGGGTCCCTGGGAAGCCTGGAGAGCCTGGATTCAAAGGAGAAAGGGTGAGTGGAGAGCACAGGCACCTTGAACACGCGACACATGCTGACATGCTTATTTCCTCCTTAGGGAGATCCTGGGATCAAAGGTGACAAAGGACCTCCTGGTGGAAAAGGCCAGCCTGGGGACCCTGGAATCCCAGGCCACAAAGGCCACACAGGCCTGATGGGTCCCCAAGGACTACCTGGGGAGAATGGACCAGTTGGACCCCCAGGGCCTCCAGGCCAGCCGGGATTTCCAGGACTGAGGGTAAGGATGCTAATATGGCTTTGGACTCGGGGAGATGAATGACTCCACCTTCCCTCCCTCCTAGGGGGAGTCTCCATCCATGGAAACCCTGCGTCGGCTTATTCAAGAAGAGCTGGGGAAGCAGCTTGAAAGTGAGTATCTGGACTGTGTTACGGTCTTGCAGTCATGAAATGCCTCTCTTTTTCTACTTTACAGCCAGACTCGCCTACCTCCTGGCCCAGATGCCCCCGGCGTACATGAAGTCATCTCAAGGCAGACCTGGGCCCCCAGGGCCCCCTGGAAAAGATGGGCTTCCAGGCCGGGCCGGCCCCATGGGGGAGCCAGGTCGTCCTGGGCAGGGGGGTCTGGAAGGACCCTCTGGACCCATAGGTCCCAAAGGTGAGTGAAGACCTGGAGGAGATATGCTCCGTCCACCATCAAAAGTGCATGTTTTTCTTCCCAGGTGAGCGAGGAGCCAAAGGTGACCCAGGTGCACCTGGAGTTGGCCTCCGAGGCGAGATGGGACCCCCTGGAATCCCAGGTATGACTCATTCTGCAGTCTCAGGGGTAGGGCCACCTTCTGTTTCTTTTGCTCCTTGGGCCAGGTCAACCCGGGGAACCTGGCTATGCTAAAGATGGACTTCCTGGGATCCCTGGCCCTCAAGGGGAGACAGGACCAGCTGGACATCCTGGCCTCCCAGGACCTCCCGGTCCCCCAGGCCAATGTGACCCTTCCCAGTGTGCCTACTTCGCCAGCCTTGCTGCCCGGCCGGGTAATGTGAAGGGTCCCTAAAGGACTCTGGAAAGCCAGAAGACTGCAGTGGATTTCTGAAACTTGAACTCAGAGCCCAGTGGGAAGCCAGAGGTCTTGAAAGACTTCAGCCATGTGTTCCTTTTTTTTTTCTTTCTTTTATCGTTTGCTTTTTGTTTTATTTTCTTGAGAGACCTCAAAATTATTAAATCCAACAGACGCTGCCGGTCGGTCAGATTATTATTAATATTATTGTTGTTGTTAATTATTATTATTATTTCATATGCTGATGCTTTGTGAGTTCTTTTCCACTCCTTTAAAGTTGGGAAAACTTGATTCGTGGGGCAGGAGATTGTTTCTTCATTCTTCTGACAGCCCCCATCTGACGCGTAACTGCCCATTTTAAGGAAACTCTTGGTGCTACAAAACCCTGACCAGACACTTGGCAAATTTACCTCTTTCTTCAAAAGAAAAACTTTAAGAAAATGAGCCAATGGGCTTCATTCTCAGTCATGCCCGGAGATCACCCAGGAGAAATAATACAAACACCACCACTGTCCAGAGAGAGTAAAGAAGCAGAAAGAGAAAGAATTTGCAACCATGAGGAATGTTCCCACCTCCCGACGGGACGTGCATTTGGAAAACACAGAATCAGCCCTCAGGGTGCACTCCAGCCACCTCAGTGCTCTAAGCTCACAGAAGTGAAATAATGTCTGTGGGTTGGCAATGGCTTTGTGGGATCATATGTCTTGGCCAAAGATGGGAAAACCTATGTTGAAGAGGCAGCCCTTGAGTGTTAATTTGTCTTCTAAACTGTGTAAGGCCCCTTCAAGTTCCTCTTGTTGGTTTCAATTATATTAATTATAAAACAAGTGGATGTGGTGACCATCCACTTGTGTTTCCCTAATGATGGGCAGTTGGCCAGGGCACTGACCAGAGCTGGGAAATTTGTATCTCCAAGGCGGCTCTGTCTCTGAAATAAATGGCATCAAGTGCATGTGTGTATGCGACATGCCCTGCCTGAACAGGTGCTCAATAAATCCAAGTTTCCTTCTCTTGAGTTCCTCTTGATGATTGATTTCTTGTATTCGA